ATGCATGTGCACATGTTTTTCAAATGCAGACTTACTCAGACGTTTCCACCATCTCCAGCCTCTGTAACCTTTGAAGGGCCTGCAGAGAATGCCATGTTTCAGGATGACGATTGGTGGTCTTCAGATGAAAAGTATTTGTGTTGGGGTAAGGGACCCTGTGTGCTGTGCCTGCTTACTCTAGCTGAGTGGTACTATAATGGATCTAGGGGGAGGAATATCAGCATTAATAGGAGACTTGCTATAAGAAGCTATATAATTCATGGACCCTTTTCAAACCTGCAGAATTTTGTCACAGTGAGGCCTAGAATAGCAAATAATTTATACGCACATTGAAGCTTGAAAGCCAGTGCTTAGCTAAGTGACTCTCAGCTGAGTCTTCTAATAGTATCACATGGACTGTTTGAAGAGAAACAGTCACTTGTTCCCTCCCCACAGATCCTGTCTATTGTTCTGGGTGGAAACATCCCTGTTTTTTAAACTAAAACATGATTCTACAGTGAGGGCAGGGTCAAGCATGAGGGCTTCCAGATACTTTAATGAGTGGTGAGTTTACCCTTTGTTCCAGGAAGTCACAGGGTCTACTCTGCTTGGTTTTGGTAGCAGCAGGTCAGTGTAGCCCATATTTCCATTGCAGCAACAGTAATTGCTCGCGTGCCATCATTTTTCCTAAGAGTTATAGAATACTTTAGAGAACATGACTGTGTTGAAAGTTATTTTATCAGATAATTACAGTCAGAACTAGCTCCCTTAACTCATTTCTCCTGTAGTCAATTTAAGAACTCTGTCACTGGCCGGGTGTGGTGGCTCATGCCTGTAATCCCAGCACTTTGGGAGGCTGAGGAGGATGGATCACGAGGTCAGGAGATCGAGACCATTCTGGCTAACACAGTGAAACCCCATCTCTACTAAAAATACAAAAAAAAAAAAAAATTAGCCAGGCATGGTGGCAGGCAACTGTAGTCCCAGCTACTTGGGAGGCAGAGGCAGGAGAATGGCATGAACCTGAGAGGCAGAGCTTGCAGTGAGCTGAGATGGCACCACTGCACTCCAGCCTGGGTGACAGAGCAAGACTCTGTCTCAAAAAAAAGAACTCTGTCACTTGATAAATATGTGTTTTCAGGAACTCTTAACATTCAGGGATGTGGCCATAGAATTCTCCCCAGAAGAGTGGAAATGTCTGGATCCTGCCCAGCAGAATGTATATAGAGATGTGATGTTGGAGAACTATAGAAACCTGGTCTCCCTGGGTGAGGATAACTTTCATGTGTAATTCCTAATACGTTATTTTATCTTATTTTTTAAATAAAACAGGTGTTGCTCTCTTTAACTCAGACCTGATCACCTGTTTGGAGCAAAGAAAAGAGCCCTTTAATGGGAAGACACATGAGACAGTAGCCAAAGCCCCAGGTAGGTGAGAGTGAATGAAGGAGAGGACACAGGCAAGGGGACCAAAGGTGATGAAGGAAGTCAGGCCTTAAAATGTACTTTGGAAAGCACTTCTTCAATGCAAATAATTTCTGAAAAGGCTGCATTTTTTCTCATGTTCACAAATAGGGGCATCTTCAGCCCCATGCTGTTAAATCTTCTAAAAATTCTCTTTTTTCTTTTTTTTGAGATGGAGTCTTGCTCTGTCACCCAGACTGGAGTACAGTGGTGTGATCTCAGCTCACTGCAGCCTGTGCCTCCCAGGTTC